TAACTGAATTTGAAGGTGTGTGAAGAGTTTTAGTGGAAGAAAGAATTGGAGAAATAAGACTTTGCATGTCATGAAGAGGCGTGAAAGACTTTATTTCTTGAGCTGTGAGGAGTTAGTAATGCAGGGTTAAACAGAGGCATCAAAATCAGAATTGGTAACTGGTTTTCCTTCTTCCACCCCTTCTCTAAAACTCAGCCAGAGCAATTTTCCTAAGGCCAGAGGCTGAGTGAGGGGCGCTGAGGGCACACCCAGGCTGCGTGAGCGGGTGAGGGGAAAGGGGCAGCTTCAGGCCACCTTTTCCAGGTCGATTACAGTTAGTGACTGATGACACTGGGGTCAAGGGAGAGAAAAAACGTCAAGAGTGACTCATACGTTTTTATTTGAGATCTGCCTTGCTTATTTCACAAAGAGTTGCAACCCGAATGCTGAAGATTTTCCTTCATGGCGAGTCTCAGAATACAACCTCAGCTCATTTGCCAAATCTTGCCAGCCTGATAAACATTTTTCTTTTGGGGGCTGGCATCTCGTTTCCTCCTTCTTCTCTTCTGAAATGATTATAGCAATTTTTGTACTTCAAGGAATTGGTGAGAACCGGGTACCTACTATATACTCGATAAATGAATAATCAAATAAATGAGATCACTAATAAGGAGTGACATGTAAGGTCACGCTGGTCATGGTAAAGTGGTGGACATAAAATGCGACTTGTGATTCTGAAGCAGCTTATGCATTTGTGCTAAAATAGTGTTTGATAGTGGAATGGTAAAATACAGAATTCTGCAGAATTTTTCAGTACTTACGTTCACATATAATGTTGGTCATGCCTGAGCTTATAGCAGCAGCAGCCAGAGGAAGATGAGGTAATTAGGCAGATCACAGCGGAACAGGTTGCATTCTCATTCCTTTCAGCCTTCTCTCCTCTCTCCCCAACCTGCACAGTTCTGGTAGGGGGTGGGATGTGTTACATGCTTTACCCAGGATCCCAGGCGTGCCCTGGGTTCGACTTCTTTCTCTAGACTAATCCAGTTCCCAGCCTGGAGCCTAAGCATACACTGCATTAATCAGACTTGCTGGAATGATCACATGGTTTTCTAGCTGCCTCCCCTGTTAGCTGCCGCTTGTCAGCAGCTGGCGGAGCTGGAGGCTGCAGGCCCCTGTCTGCAGAAAGCCTTTTACTTCAGAATATTGGGGGGTGTGGAAACCCCGCCTCATTTTTCTGCACTTTGCACCATCTGACTAACTAAATGGTTGTCCTCCATACCAAAAAGACTACCACACAATCTAAGGAAATTGTCTCTGACTAGGTCATGTTTGCATTTGAAGAATTCAGGTATGTTCTGGGCTTTCTACATCAGTCTGCTGGAGGCTGACACCAGTTTTTTCTTGCTCGGCAGTGAACAGAGTATCTGCCAAGCCCGGGCTTCCGTGATGGTCTACGATGACACCAGTAAGAAATGGGTACCAATCAAACCTGGCCAGCAGGGATTCAGCCGGATCAACATCTACCACAACACTGCCAGCAACACCTTCAGAGTCGTTGGAGTCAAGTTGCAGGATCAGCAGGTCAGTGCTGGAATTACAGATTATACCCGTGATTACACGTATTTCTCTCTCCTTTCTCCTCCAGGTTGTGATCAATTATTCAATCGTGAAAGGGCTGAAGTACAATCAGGCCACGCCAACCTTCCACCAGTGGCGAGATGCCCGCCAGGTCTACGGCTTAAACTTTGCAAGTAAAGAAGAGGCAACCACGTTCTCCAATGCAATGCTGTTTGCCCTGAACATCATGAATTCCCAAGAAGGAGGTAAGTAGGGCTTTGTCTTGGCCTGATGCTGAACCACACTGTTTCTGTGCTTCTCTGCCCACAGGCCCCTCCAGCCAGCGTCAGGTGCAGAATGGCCCCTCTCCTGATGAGATGGACATCCAGAGAAGGTAACCCAGCACCCGCAGGGGCCAGGCTGGTCAGTCAGACTGCCCTGCTGTGATTACTTTCCAGACAAGTGATGGAGCAGCACCAGCAGCAGCGTCAGGAATCTCTAGAAAGAAGAACCTCGGCCACAGGTGAGAGCCCTCCTCCCCTAGGGCCGACTCCCGGAGCTGGCTGAGCCTCACTGTTGTGTTTCAGGGCCCATCCTCCCACCAGGACATCCTTCATCTGCAGCCAGCGCCCCCGTCTCATGTAGTGGGCCTCCACCGCCCCCCCCACCCCCAGTCCCACCTCCACCCACTGGGGCTACCCCACCTCCCCCACCCCCACTGCCAGCCGGAGGAGCCCAGGGGTCCAGCCACGACGAGAGCTCCATGTCAGGACTGGCCGCTGCCATAGCTGGGGCCAAGCTGAGAAGAGTCCAACGGGTAAGAGCTCCTGTGTGCGGGGTGGGAATGGGAGAATCTAAAACGCGGCCTCCTTTTTCCTCAGCCAGAAGACGCATCTGGAGGCTCCAGTCCCAGTGGGACCTCAAAGTCCGATGCCAACCGGGCAAGCAGCGGGGGTGGCGGAGGAGGCCTCATGGAGGAAATGAACAAACTGCTGGCCAAGAGGTGGGTCTCTACACCTCCCGAGACTTGGTGTGCTGATCTGTATCTTCCCCTTCTCTGTGCCTAGGAGAAAAGCAGCCTCCCAGTCAGACAAGCCAGCCGAGAAGAAGGAAGATGAAAGCCAAATGGTGAGCAAGCAGCCCGCCCCACCCTCAGGCTCTGCAGCCTGAGGCGCTGGCCGCTGCACCGCAGGGCTACCTCGCCTTCCCAGGAGCCCCGGGGAGCACAGACCAGCCAGGGTCTCGGCGGGACTGGGACTCCAGGAGTACACTGCAGAGGGGCACGTCTGCCAGAAGCCCAGAGAGGTTTTTATTTTCAAATTATTTCTGTTTCTAAAAACTGACTTGCCATGAATTTCTGAAATTGCAGGCCACGGGATAATCACAGACATCAAAATACTGTGGCCTCGCTCCAGCCACAGCCCTGGGGATCTGAAGACATCGCTGGCCTTTCTTAGTCAGGTGCCAGTATGTTGCAGTCCCAGCCCCTGAAAACTAAAACTCTCGCTCCTGGAGCTCTAAGAAGAATGGATTTCAAAGCCCAGGGGCTTCTGGAAGAGGAACATTCTTGAAACCTTCAACCCCAAGGATAGCACTCTCCTCCTCAGACCCCCATCTTTTCTGTCTTGTTTTTCACAGGCCCCTGGCTACAGCTGGTTCTTGTTTGCCATGGTCCCTTCTCATACCCAGGACTAGCGTCTAAAGAGAGCAGGGCCTTCAGAAGATCCACACACCACACAAGTGCAGTGGGAGGGAGAGAGGCTGATGGCCGGCACTCGTTTTCTTGTTCATGCTTCCTGGTATTTCCCCAATTCTCTGCAGTGAACATGCACTAAGTTTATCATTAACAGAGAAGAAAGAAGGCTTATTTGAAAGACGAAAAGAGCCCCAAATGTGGAGTCCGGTGACTTGGGCAGGCCCTCTGCCATGGCAGAGCTGGCCCTGGGCCAATGGAGTTACTGCTCCGAGGACCAGTTCCACCACCTGAAAACCTGCACCCAGGCATGGCCGCCTCACAGACTGTGCGACTGCCAGAGGTGGGGTGCAAGTCTCTGTGCCCAGGGCCTGGGAGTGCTGCGGCCACCTCTTTCCCAGCCTAGAGTCAAAGCATAACTTCCCTTTTAAGCAGGGAGGGTTTTAAAAAAATAACATACAAGAAAAGATGATAATTTTTTAGTGACTCTGATGTCACCCTGTATCGCTTTCATCGTGGCCCCCACATGTGTGTGTTGATTGACATAATCTGTTATTCAGCTGTCTTTAAAATGAGGAGGCCTGAGAACCTCATCCCAGCACCTGCAGGCTGGCACCTGCTTTTGCCTCTCGACCAGAGCCTCCCGGGACTTACTCGTTCACCACACAGATACGCAGGGCGTTCCTGATTCTCGTGTGGGGATGTAGTGAGCAGAGGAGACAAAGCAAAGACCTCTGCCCACGGTGACAAGGGAGAGGTTCTTTGCTTCAGATCAGAATGACACATCAGGTTGGGTGGCCGCCTGTCAACAGCTCAAATGCTGTGCATTCTGCTTCATCAAGTGGAAGGATTACTCTTATTACTTAATCAGTGGCATGTTCCTGATGCTGAAAAACCATCCTGACGCACATGCCATGCATGATGAGTGTTAGGTGTCCCCACTGCTGGATGAACACGTCCACTGTTCGAGCACTGCCACAGACCTATTACACGGGCAGGTGTGTGTGCTGCACAGGGGGAGCAGGCCAGTCCACGGGGTGCTCATGAGAAGTCAGTGAGATGACATACGGGAGGCATCCGGCCCAAGGGGGGCTCAGGGCTTGCGGGTGTTGAGGGCCAGAAGGAAGTTCTATATCACCCTGCTGAGAGCCTGTAGCTCCCTGTAGCCTTCCCCTTCCCCAGCTTTGTCCACTGGCTCGATTCTCTCCCCACTGAGATTTTGCGTTTTCACTTTTAAATATTTAATGTTTTGCTAATTATAAAAGTCATATGTGTTCATTGGGAACATTTGGAAAACTGAGGTTTTATGAAGTGTCCAATGATGTCCTGCCCTGGCCCCAGGTGGCCTTCCTAAACAGACTCCCTTCTTCTCCATTTTAGGAAGATCCTAGTACCTCCCCCTCTCC